CAAGGACACACATGGAGCGGAATCTGACTGATGGGTACACATTGTGCTTTCTGCCCGCTTCTGCAACGGAAGATGCTGGAAATGTTCTGCTAGATCTCAACAGTGTGGGTGGCTGAAAGCAAACTCTGTCCACCACACAGACATAGTCTGAGAGCCCCCTAAGTGTGACTGCCCTGGGCCACCTGGATCCCCCTGCTGGGCTCTGAGCAGGGACATGACTGGTCTCTGTGCAGGCCGCAGGGCAGCTTAGTCCCTGTCACAGCCCCAGAATGATCGCCCCCACCAGGCCCAGGTCGGTCCTCCTGTAAGTCTCCTGGCAATACTGCTCTAAAATCCCACTTCCAGCCCAGTGCAGGGACTCACGCCTGTAATCTCAACACTCTGGGAGGCCGAGGTGGGAGGATCACTTGAGCCCGGGAGTTCGAGATCAGCTTGGGCAACATAGTGAGACACCCGTCTCTACAAAAAAAAAAAAAAAAAAAAAAAAATTAGGCGGGTGTGGTGGCATGCACCTGTGGTCCCAGCTACTTGGGAGGCTGAGGCAGGAGGCATTGCTTGAGCCCAGGAGTTGGAGGTTGTAGTGTGCTAGGATAGCGCCATTGCACTCCGGCTTGGGCGACAGAGCGAGGCTGTTTCTGAATGAATGAACGAATACATAAGTAAATAAGAAAATAGGTAATACATAAAATAAAATAAATAAAATAAAATAAAATAAAATAAAATAAAATAAAATAAAATAAATAAAATAAAATAAATAAAATAAAATAAATAAAATAAAATAAATAAAATAAAATAAATAAAATAAAATAAAATAAAATAAAATAAAATAAAATAAAATAAAATAAAATAAAATAAAATCGCACTTCCCAGCGGTTACACCCGGCCACGGAGGTCCCCAGGCTGGCTGCGAGGGCGCCGGGGAGGTCACTGTTACTCCAGCCCCGCAACCCGCGGCGGCCCTCGCACACTTCCGCCGGAAGTCAGCCCCTCAGGGGCGCCGTGCTGATGTCACGAGCCCGCAGGAAGTCTCGTATCGCGCCCGGGAGGCGCCGGAGCCCAGCGGCTGGCGGTAAGGCCGCCTCCGCGGGGCTGTGGGAAGCTTGGGCTGTCCCAGGACCGTCAGTCTCCTCCTCTGACCCTCCCTTTCCCCTTGTGTGTAGGGCCGCCGTCCCACCCCCACCTCGCCCGAGTCCGGGGCGGCCCCGGTGTCCCCTCCGAGCCTGCTGCACTCCACGTCCCCCTACCAGGGCTCCAGCCCCCAGGGAAATCTCCGACCAGGCCCGCCCAGGAGGTGCCTTGGATGGGGGTGGCTTCGGGAGGCCCTATGTGGGTGTTGAATTGATCTGTCTCTGCAGCCAGATCCAGGCTCCTGGAAGAACCATGTCCGGCAGCTACTGGTCATGCCAGGCACACACTGCTGCCCAAGAGGAGCTGCTGTTTGAATTATCTGTGAATGTTGGGAAGAGGAATGCCAGAGCTGCCGGCTGAAAATTACCCAACCAAGAGAAATGTAGGCTGGGTACCCTGAATCACCCCGTGAGACAGATAGTCACACTCTTTCTGTTCCTTTGTAGCTGCAGGATGGACTTTCTGGTCCTCTTCTTGTTCTACCTGGCTTCGGTGCTGATGGGTCTTGTTCTTATCTGCGTCTGCTCGAAAACCCATAGCTTGAAAGGCCTGGCCAGGGGAGGAGCACAGGTAAGGATGATCCTTGGATGGCACTGGAATTTAAATTGAGTCTTTCTCTTTCCTTTTGTTTCAGATATTTTCCTGTATAATTCCAGAATGTCTTCAGAGAGCCGTGCATGGATTGCTTCATTACCTTTTCCATACGAGGTATTTCTCTTTCAGAGTTTAAATATTCTCCTCCCATGAACAAGCCATGCCTGTTTTCTTTCAGAAACCACACCTTCATTGTCCTGCACCTGGTCTTGCAAGGGATGGTTTATACTGAGTACACCTGGGAAGTATTTGGCTACTGTCAGGAGCTGGAGTTGTCCTTGCATTACCTTCTTCTGCCCTATCTGCTGCTAGGTGTAAACCTGTTTTTTTTCACCCTGACTTGTGGAACCAATCCTGGTAAGTTGAGGCTCTTAGCATACAGCATGGTGACGAAACTGACATATGTCCTTACTTTTCCCAGGCATTATAACAAAAGCAAATGAATTATTATTTCTTCATGTTTATGAATTTGATGAAGTGATGTTTCCAAAGAACGTGAGGTGCTCTACTTGTGATTTAAGGAAACCAGCTCGATCCAAGCACTGCAGTGAGTGTGGCTCTCGTGACTCCAGCGGCACCATCCCAGCACGTGCCCCCTTGTTTCTGTGCAGGTGTGTGTAACTGGTGTGTGCACCGTTTCGACCATCACTGTGTTTGGGTGAACAACTGCATCGGGGCCTGGAACATCAGGTACTTCCTCATCTACGTCTTGACCTTGACGGCCTCGGCTGCCACCGTCGCCATTGTGAGCACCACTTTTCTGGTCCACTTGGTGGTGATGTCAGATTTATACCAGGAGACTTACATCGATGACCTTGGACACCTCCATGTTATGGACACGGTCTTTCTTATTCAGGTAATTATGCTGTAGGTTTCTGACTTCAAGTTTGCCTAAAGCACTACCTTTTCTCTGCTCCTAGTACCTGTTCCTGACTTTTCCACGGATTGTCTTCATGCTGGGCTTTGTCGTGGTTCTGAGCTTCCTCCTGGGTGGCTACCTGTTGTTTGTCCTGTATCTGGCGGCCACCAACCAGACTACTAACGAGTGGTACAGAGGTGACTGGGCCTGGTGCCAGCGTTGTCCCCTTGTGGCCTGGCCTCCGTCAGCAGAGCCCCAAGTCCACCGGAACATTCACTCCCATGGGCTTCGGAGCAACCTTCAAGAGATCTTTCTACCTGCCTTTCCATGTCATGAGAGGAAGAAACAAGAATGACAAGTGTATGACTGCCTTTGAGCTGTAGTTCCCGTTTATTTACACATGTGGATCCTCGTTTTCCAAGCATGGCTTGTTTGTTTTGATTTCTGCTGTGCTTATAAATCACTTTCGGTGGGCAAGGGAGAGAGGGGAAAATGGGTGTTGACTGAGGAATCCCCCTTGCTTGTCTTCTTTTGAAACCGGGCATCTCTGAAGTCCTGGTGTCAAGGGGATCAAGAGATGACTTCTCAGAGGTTCTAGGTGATGCTGAGACCTTGGTGTCTCTAAACTCTGGGCATGTGGACAGGAGGGGCTTGCGGCCGTGTCTCTGACCTGTGTGATGTGCAGGAGGGTCTCATTGACTCAGCGCCTGCGCGTTGTGCCTGGCTGTGCTCTCTTTTATGCCCCCTCTATTCTCCTCTCTCCCCCAGGGGATTTTCATCTCAACAACAGAGTGTCCTCACCCAGGCCTGCCTTCCGGCCAGTATGGGCTTGTACATCAGGCACCTTCCTG